CCCCTCTCTCCATTCTGGAGGGCTCCACAGAGCAAAAGGGTGTAAGATGCATTTGTCTTAATGATGGCTATGGAGAGATGGTTTGTAGAGAAAAATGAACTGAAAATCAAAACATTTGGGATCAGAGTGTACCTCCACATGACTGTGTGTCACCTTTGGCCAAGACTTCTTTGTGGTTTCAGTTTCACTACAGGTAAAGGCACCAAATCTTTGAACTAGAAAGTTCTAAATTTCCCTTTAAAGCGATCTTCCTATGGGTTTGAGCACTATCAGACAGATAGGTCCTCTGGGATCAGATGGGTTTTGTGCACACTTTCCCTTATTTATTTATTTTAAGAGACAGGGTCTTGCTCTGTCACCGCGGCTGGAGTACCGCGGTGTGATCTTGGCTCACTGCAGCCTCAATCTCTCTGGCTCAAGAGATCCTCCCACCTCAGCCTTCAGAGCAGCTGGGACTAGAGGCACGCACCACCACGCCCAGCTAATTTTAAAATATTTTCTGTAGAGGCGAGGTCTTGCTGTGTTACCCAGGCTGGTGTTGAACTCCTGGGTTCAAGTGATCCTCCCACCACCGCCTCCCAGAGTGCTGGGATTACAGGTGCGAGCCCCCCGCACCCAGCCTCCACCACTCTCGTATTCTGTATCTTATTCCCCTAGGCGCCTCCAGCCTGGGATTGCGCCTCTGGGATTCAAACCAGGACTCAAGTATCTGAGGTTCTTCCTTAATCTCCAGATGTCCCAGCAGTCCCCTTTCTCTGACAAAGTCTCCCTTTTCACGCGGGATCCTTTCCACCCCCAGCTCCAGCTCCCCGCAGTGACTCCGTGGGGTTAGCAGCCTTTGTCAGGCCTCAAATGGGCGCCTGGGTAGGACAGGGAGCCAGGTGGGACTCGCAAGGCCGCTCTGCTCCGGGAAGTGGTGCAGGCGCGCGCCCTGGTGGAAAACGGCGGAGCTGCAGGCTCCGTTCCGGCTCCGACCCCGAGGCCGAAGGCCTTCCAGGTCACCTGAGAGTCTCCGCCCAATGGGGCGGCCCTGGCCAGAAGCGGAGGAGGTGGCACCCGGGACCGAGCTGGGGTCTTGGAGGAAGAGAGGGTGAGGGGAATACAGTACTGGGGGTGAGAGAACCAGGGTTATGGAGAGGCCCGCCTCTCCCCAGATGGCGTCGTCGAGCCCTGACTCCCCATGTTCCTGCGACTGCTTTGTCTCCGTGCCCCCGGCCTCAGCCATCCCGGCTGTGATCTTTGCCAAGAACTCGGACCGACCCCGGGACGAGGTGCAGGAGGTGGTGTTTGTCCCCGCAGGCACTCACACTCCTGGGAGCCGGCTCCAGGTGGGTTAGACTTTATGGGGTGCTGGGAGGTGTGGACGCTTCCTTTCTCCTCCCTCACCTCCAGTGCACCTACATTGAAGTGGAACAGGTGTCGAAGACGCACGCTGTGATTCTGAGCCGTCCTTCTTGGCTATGGGGGGCTGAGATGGGCGCCAACGAGCATGGTGTCTGCATTGGCAACGAGGCTGTGTGGACGAAGGAGCCAGTTGGGGAGGGGGAAGCCCTGCTGGGCATGGACCTACTCAGGTGCAGACCCTGCCCTTCCTCATCTGCCTGACCCCTTCTGTCCCTTGGCCCTCTCTTTTGCCAGGCTGGCTTTGGAACGGAGCAGCTCTGCCCAGGAGGCCTTGCATGTGATCACAGGGTTACTGGAGCACTATGGGCAGGGGGGCAACTGCCTGGAGGATGCTGCGCCATTCTCCTACCATAGCACCTTCCTGCTGGCTGACCGCACTGAGGCGTGGGTGCTGGAGACAGCTGGGAGGCTCTGGGCTGCACAGAGGATCCAGGGTGAGGTGTTCCCTTTCTCCCAGCTTTGGGAAGTAAATGAACCACTCCCCGATCTCCTCCACAGAGGGGGCCCGCAACATCTCCAACCAGCTGAGCATTGGCACGGACATCTCGGCCCAACACCCGGAGCTGCGGACTCATGCCCAGGCCAAGGGCTGGTGGGATGGGCAGGGTGCCTTTGACTTTGCTCAGATCTTCTCCCTGACCCAGCAGCCTGTGCGCATGGAGGCTGCCAAGGCCCGCTTCCAGGCAGGGCGGGAGCTGCTGCGGCAACGGCAAGGTTAGTGAACGGTGGAGGGGGCTGGGGGCCAGCTCCCACAGCTTCCCCCTCTACTCCTTGGCAGGGGGCATCACGGCAGAGGTGATGATGGGCATCCTCAGAGACAAGGAGAGTGGTATCTGTATGGACTCGGGAGGCTTTCGCACCACGGCCAGCATGGTGTCTGTCCTGCCCCAGGATCCCACGCAGCCCTGCGTGCACTTTCTTACCGCCACGCCAGACCCATCCAGGTGGGAAGAATGAGGGTGGGGAAGGCTGGGGAATATCTCCGTGCTTCCATCTGTGCCCCTCTAGGTCTGTGTTCAAACCTTTCATCTTCGGGATGGGGGTGGCCCAGGCCCCCCAGGTGCTGTCCCCCACTTTTGGAGCACAAGACCCTGTTCGGACCCTGCCCCGATTCCAGACTCAGGTAGATCGTCGGCATACCCTCTACCGTGGACACCAGGCAGCCCTGGGGCTGATGGAGAGAGATCAGGTATCCCCCAGGGAGTAGGGGCTACCTTGAGGGGATGATAGACCTCCCCCACTCCCAGTGGGACTCTGGAAATATGAAGGAACTAGGGAGTGGAAGAGATTTCAGAGCTGGGGAGAGGAGTTCCTCCCTTCAAAGCCAGCAACTGCCTTTGGGGAATGTCGGGGGGTATCTCCTTTCTCCTGCTTGTGTGAGGTGGTACACAGTCCCCCCTTCACCTGGCGGGAAGCCTGTCCCGGACAGACTCATCTCAGCTTTCCCTTGGGGCAGGATCGGGGGCAGCAGCTCCAGCAGAAACAGCAGGATCTGGAGCAGGAAGGCCTCGAGGCCACACAGGGGCTGCTGGCCGGCGAGTGGGCCCCACCCCTCTGGGAGCTGGGCAGCCTCTTCCAGGCCTTCGTGAAGAGGGAGAGCCAGGCTTATGCGTAAGCTTCATAGCTTCTGCTGGCCTGGGGTGGACCCAGGACCCCTGGGGCCTGGGTGCCCTGAGTGGTGGTAAAGTGGAGCAATCCCTTCACGCTCCTTGGCCATGTTCTGAGCGGCCAGCTTGGCCTTTGCCTTAATAAATGTGCTTTATTTTCTCTTCAGTGAACTTTATCCCAGGACCAGTGGG